ACTCTGCCCTCAGCACCCCATGCGCTTGAGCCTTTGCCCAGCCTGGTCCTGGTCCAGGAATTCCCTGCTGCCAAGTCTGATGCAATGGGTCAGATCCTGGAACCTCCTAACTCAGGATAAAGTTGAGAGGTTGTGCTGCTTTTTAAAGGGAAAGCCTTATTGGGATTTGAACCAGAACTGGAAGGACTGTAGTAAAATGCAGATATTTGGGCCCACCCCCAGATACAGGCCTCGCTGTGGGACATGCTGCTATGGTCACTTTCTCCATGTACAGATGAACAAAGGGTGGCCCAGAGATAGGAAGTGACTTTCCCAAGGGCACACAGCACATTAGACGAGAGGCTGAAGAGGAAGTCAAGTTTCAAGTCTCCCTCCTGCGCAGTTCTGTGCTTCTTGTGCTGCCTTTTCCAAGCTTAAGGGGCTCTGCTTTTTCCCCTTCCCTCATTCTACTTTCTTGTGACCCCAGCTGGGCCCCAGCATTTCCAGCTGATGCTGAAATGGAGCCTCAGGGGGCTGTAAAACTTGGAAAAGGAAGAAGAGTAGAGGAAGGGGCAAGAAAATGAGAGGAAGAGAGCCAGGCGTGGTGGCTCATGCCTGTAATCCCAGCACTTTGGGAGGCCAAGGCGGGCGGATCACGAGGTCAGGATATCGAGACCATCCTGGCCAACATGGTGAAACTCAGTCTTTACTAACAATACAAAAATTAGCCGGGCGTGGTGGCACATGCCTGTAGTCCCAGAGAGGATGAGGCAGGAGAATTGCTTGAACCCAGGAGGCGGAGGCTGCAGTGAGCTGAGATCGCGCCACTGCGCTGCAGCCTGGCAAGAGAGCAAGACTCCATCTCAAAAAAAAAAAAAAAAAAAGAAAATGAGGGGAAGAGATAAAACCCTTTGTGGTGAAGGGAGGAAGGAATGGGAAGTCACCCAAGGCTGTCCAGGGAGCTGGGGGTGGGGCTGTTTCTGGAACCTAAGCACACGTACCACCTCCCCTTCCTCTGACCTAATGAGGGCTCGAGTTGGAAACCACAAACCCTCGTTGGCCCCACAGGAGCCAGCCTCTGGCTTCTCTCTGCAATGGCCATGTGCTGCAGACCCGGAGTGGGTAGTTAGTTGGTTAATGCCAGTCTTCCTCCCCTGGACACTGAGTTCTGCTGACAGCCCCCGCCCAGCCAGAGCTCTGCTGTATACCACCGGGAGTGGGGCTGGTGTGGAGCCTGGAGGTCGCCCGCTGCCCTCCTAGGGCTGCTCCAGACAGCATTAAAACGCTGCAGGTCGCAGGTGAGACTAACAGCTGGGAGAGCTGCTCCAGGCATTTAGGACCCTGACTGGGGCAGATGAGTCAGCCCAGTGGGGGCAGGGCTCCTGGAACGAGGATCTACAGTTGGAGTTGCCCCACTGTCATGTCACCTGGAGAAAAACTGGACCCAATTCCTGACAGCTTCATTCTGCAACCACCAGTCTTCCACCCGGTGAGTTGTCACTCTAATGTGGAACCTCCTCGACCTGCATGGATGAGTTTCTTTTCTTGTTCAGGTGGTTCCTTATGTCACGACGATTTTTGGAGGCCTGCATGCAGGCAAGATGGTCATGCTGCAAGGAGTGGTCCCTCTAGATGCACACAGGTAAGGCGGGGGAGGTGGCCCAGGGGGTGCTGCAGAACCGCACTTTGAGAGCCTCACCTCCCAGTAGGTTTCAGGTGGACTTCCAGTGTGGCTGCAGCCTGTGTCCCCGGCCAGATATCGCCTTCCACTTCAACCCTCGCTTCCATACCACCAAGCCCCATGTCATCTGCAACACCCTGCATGGTGGACGCTGGCAAAGGGAGGCCCGGTGGCCCCACCTGGCCCTGCGAAGAGGCTCCAGCTTCCTCATCCTCTTTCTCTTCGGGAATGAGGAAGTGAAGGTGAAGGAAGGGACGGGCATTGGGTGGTCTAGGCTGATAAGCCAGCCTCTGTCTGTCTCTCCAGGTGAGTGTGAATGGACAGCACTTTCTCCACTTCCGCTACCGGCTCCCACTGTCTCATGTGGACACGCTGGGTATATTTGGTGACATCCTGGTAGAGGCTGTTGGATTCCTGAACATCAATGTAAGTTTCCTTGGGACCAAGGCCTGGGCAGTTGCTGCTGATTCTTTTCTCTCTTTCTGAACAGCCATTTGTGGAGGGCAGCAGAGAGTACCCAGCTGGACATGTGAGTTTCTTGGCAGCAAGGTCTGAGCAGCCGGCCTTGTGTCCTCTCTTTCTTTCCCTGACAGCCTTTCCTGCTGATGAGCCCCAGGCTGGTGAGTGAACCTCCCTCCTGCTCTGTCAGGGCTCAACTTCTCAATACCTCCCTTGTTCCTTCAGGAGGTGCCCTGCTCACATGCTCTTCCCCAGGGTCTCTCGCCTGGGCAGGTCATCATAGTACGGGGACTGGTCTTGCAAGAGCCGAAGCAGTAAGTATCCAGCATCTAAGTGGAGGGGAGGGTCTCCTTGCTTAATTTTGTTTTTATTTTTAAGTCACTGACCTCACTAAACCCTTGCCCTGCACACTGCCGATCATGCCTGTGAATTCTGGGACAGGCATGAAGCCCAGCACTCGATGGCCTCGGCCTCCAAAGACAGGCATGACTGAGTTGGATTCCTGGTTTTGTCTCTTATAAACAGTGCGGTCGTGGGCCAGTCACTAAACCTCTCTGAGTCTGAGTTTCCCTACCGGAAAAAGGTGAATGATAATTCCAACCTGCTAGGGAAAATGAAAAGTGCTCAGTGATGGAACACTTCTTCCCACAAAACTTGGAGGCATGAGACCGGGTTCATATTGTAGCTCAAAGTCACAAGGTTACTAGTGACATAGTCAGCAAGTAACTGCTGTTTCCCAAGGGCCATGAATGCATGTGTCCTCAGAGGCCAGACAGGTCTCATAAATAGTGAGGAAACCAGTTGGGAAGGTGGTAAAGGGGAAGGAGTATCTCCATACACCCAGTCATGCCAGATCTTCTGACTATTTTTAAAGCAAAAATAGAAGCCATCTTTTATATAAACTCTCTCAATTTTTGAATATTATATTAAAGTTGAAGAATACTATGGACCAGACAAAACATTCCTATACACCAGTTCAGCCGAGATCCACCAACATGAAGATTTAGCACAGCACCTGGTATTTAGCGAGGCTGCAACCAATGCAGCTGCTGCTATTTTGTGAAAGCAACTGATGGCTTGAATGGGGCAGAGAGAGTAAGAGATGGAGGGCACAGGATTCATCTGCAGTGAAAATCTATCCCTCCTTCTTCACCTCATCCCTTCCCTCCTCGTTATTGAGTGGGAGTGTATGACTGCAGCCTCAAAGAGCTTCAACAGAGCTTCACTGGGCATCTGGTGATTTGTGATTATTCAGTGATCTAGTGGGCATCTAGTGATTCATGATTATCCAGTGATCTGGCGGGCTGAGCTGCATGAAGGTGAGGTAGGGAGACACTGAGGCCTCCTCACCAGGAGTTCGCAGGCCAGAGGAAGACACAGTGTTGTCTGGCAGGACGGGGTAGGGGGAGCCATAGTGGGGCTGGAGGCTCCACGCAGTCCACTCTCCAGGGTTCCTGCCTTCCAAGCTTCTTCCCAACATTGGGCCCTGGCCACCTCCTTCCCAAAGTTGGAAACTTACGGGGCCTCCTCCTGTAAGGATCTACCAATAGCCCTTGAAAGGCCTGTCCAGGGCGGCCTTTTCCCCTACCTTACCTGCCTCTGCATCCCATCAGGATGCCGCGCCTTCTCCAGCATAGCTCTTCAAGAAGGAAACTTGGGAAGTTCCCAAGACATAAAAATAATCTGGGCCGGGCGCGGTGGCTCAAGCCTGTAATCCCAGCACTTTGGGAGGCCAAGGTGGGCAGATCACAAGG